AGAAAGAAAAGCAGTTGGTGGGTCCAAGTAAAGCCTTTTCCAGGAGATGAATAAAACGTATTCCCCAGACTGGAAGCCATACTCTACCCATTCTGATTCCTGGGCTCCCACCTCCTCTCCCCCTTCCCAGGAAATTGGGGATGTGGAGAACTGGGCTCGGAGCATCGAGCTGGACATGCGCACCATTGCCACTGCACTGGAATATGTCTACAAAGGGCAGCTGCAGTCTGCCCCTTCCTAGCCCCTGTTCCCTCCCCCAACCCTATCCCTCCTACCTCACCCGCAGGGGGAAGGAGGGAGGCTGACAAGCCTTGAATAAAACACAAGCCTCCGTTTCTCTGTGGTGTGTTTCAGAGAGCTACTAGCTCCAGTGTCGGGGGTGGGAGTGGAAGGTTCAAAGGTGGTTTCCCTGAGGGACAGGTACCTTTTGGGGAGAGGGTGGAACTAGCTTCCTCTTACTATCCCAACTCTCTTCTCCTCCATGGCCCTTGTGCAGGTGTCTGTTAGGCAAGCAGAGGGTGGGAGTTCCCATCCCTCCTGAGAGAAGGTCCTAGTAGCCCTGCCCCAAGCTTCCTAATTCAGGACTTGTTTCCTACAGAAGAGAAACAAGGCAAGGTACAGGCCTGGTCCCCAGCTCTGGCTTTCTGCCTCTCCACGTGCTCATGGCCTCTCCCAGGCTAACTCTAAGCAGTGTCATGAGTCTGAGCCAGGTGGGAGATTAATTCCTGGGGGCACTTCAGGGCTGAGAAGGGGGAGGAATGACAGGTCCAGTAACCGTTACCAACAGAGCAGTGCAGCTGCCATCCTTGACAGCTCCCTCCTCCTTGGAGACCATGACATAGATGGTCAGGAACCCAGGCTGAGAAAGACAGCCAAGGGGTGGGGGGAGCCTAGGCAAATCTGGCCTCTGCCAAGTCCTGGCTTCAGCCAGGCAAGCTCCAGCCTCCCTGGCTCCTCCTCCTCCTCAGTCCTATCCCCACCCTGTCACACATACACTTAATACGCCTGGCATCCAAGTCCACCCACTCCGGACTTTGGCCTTAGCAGTAGTTAGTGTGGGAGGCTGGGAAGACTGGGAGCAGTCTCTTAAACAAAAGCAAAAGAATAAGCTTCGGGCGCTGTAGTACCTGCCAGCTTTCGCCACAGGAGGTAAGTGGATACTGGGAGCTGGGGGAACTGAGCCACAGTAAACTGGACAAGTTTTTCTGCCCAGCCTAGGCTGCCACCTGTAGGTCACTTGGGCTCCAGCTATGTGGCTGCCTCTTCTGCTGGGTGCCTTACTCTGGGCAGTGCTGTGGTTGCTCAGGGACCGGCAGAGCCTGCCCGCCAGCAATGCCTTTGTCTTCATCACCGGCTGTGACTCAGGCTTTGGGCGCCTTCTGGCACTGCAGCTGGACCAGAGAGGCTTCCGAGTCCTGGCCAGCTGCCTGACCCCCTCCGGGGCCGAGGACCTGCAGCGGGTGGCCTCCTCCCGCCTCCACACCACCCTGTTGGATATCACTGATCCCCAGAGCGTCCAGCAGGCAGCCAAGTGGGTGGAGATGCACGTTAAGGAAGCAGGTAAGTATGGTAGACCACCAGGAATATGGTGTCTACCCCCAGCATCCTTTTCATCTCCCCACAGGGCTTTTTGGTCTGGTGAATAATGCTGGTGTGGCTGGTATCATCGGACCCACACCATGGCTGACCCGGGACGATTTCCAGCGGGTGCTGAATGTGAACACAATGGGTCCCATCGGGGTCACCCTTGCCCTGCTGCCTCTGCTGCAGCAAGCCCGGGGCCGGGTGATCAACATCACCAGCGTCCTGGGTCGCCTGGCAGCCAATGGTGGGGGCTACTGTGTCTCCAAATTTGGCCTGGAGGCCTTCTCTGACAGCCTGAGGTGAGGGGTACAGGGCTCTGGGTTCCAGGACTAACCCAGCAACTTCGCTCTGCCCCGACTCTAGGCGGGATGTAGCTCATTTTGGGATACGAGTCTCCATCGTGGAGCCTGGCTTCTTCCGAACCCCTGTGACCAACCTGGAGAGTCTGGAGAAAACCCTGCAGGCCTGCTGGGCACGGCTGCCTCCTGCCACACAGGCCCACTATGGGGGGGCCTTCCTCACCAAGTGTGAGTAGCCAGGCCCACACAGGGGCACATGAGAAACTGATTGCAACCACCTATGGGGCTGCAGACCTGAAAATGCAACAGCGCATCATGAACCTGATCTGTGACCCGGACCTAACCAAGGTGAGCCGATGCCTGGAGCATGCCCTGACTGCTCGACACCCCCGAACCCGCTACAGCCCAGGTTGGGATGCCAAGCTGCTCTGGCTGCCTGCCTCCTACCTGCCAGCCAGCCTGGTGGATGCTGTGCTCACCTGGGTCCTTCCCAAGCCTGCCCAAGCAGTCTACTGAATCCAGCCTTCCAGCAAGAGATTGTTTTTCAAGGACAAGGACTTTGATTTATTTCTGCCCCCACCCTGGTACTGCCTGGTGCCTGCCACAAAATAAGCACTAACAAAAGTGTATTGTTTAAAAAATAAAAAGAAGGTGGGCAGAAATGTGCCCAGTGGAAGGCTGACCCCATTTAAGTGCCAACTACTCCAA